AGGAGAATCACTTGAACCTGAGAGGCGGAGGTTGTAGTGAGTTGAGATCACACCACTGCACTCCAGCCTGGGCAACAGAGTGAGACTCTGTCTCAAAAAAAAAAAAGGAAGATATTTCATAGAAGACAACTCCCAAACACCAGGTCAACAACATGAACAGACTTAACACTCCAGATGCTCAAATTTGCAGAGAGAAAAGTCCAAGGTTTATTTCTCCTTTTGGGTCTGTTTGCCATGAATCCTGCTTCTCTGGGAATTTAGAAGCTGCCCTCATAACTAAGACTGATTTTCCCCTTTCTCCTGCAGTTAATCTATTTACCAGAGGACTTCAAAGCTGTTTGCAAATGGTAACTTTTTAAGTGCTTGCCTACTGCTTCATGGTAGGTAGAGTGTAAGGGTTAACCCACGAGTTGTATATGGATAAATTAGACACACTCACAGATCTGCAGGGAAGAATATAATTAAAACCATTGTGAAAGCAGGAGTCATCATCGAACTCAGCTATCCAGTCATGTTTCTTCTCCAAGGAGATTTCAAACAGAAGATGTAAATTTTGGTAGTTACATAAAATGTCTCAGATTTAAATGAAAGACACAAAAAGCCACATATCTCCTTTTCCTGAACAACCGTCTCTGCTGAAATATTAGTTCTGCCACCTACAAAGACAACTGAAGGCTGAGGATAAAAAATGCCTCTTGGAAGTCACTGAGTTTGTTAGGTATAAAAGCCAAGACTTCAACTGAGGTCTTTGCACTGATGTGTACATTAACCCCACACTGGGTATCACTGTACAATCATGTCCTGCAGGAGGAAGATTACAGGCGGCCAGTGTCTTCTCTGGTTTCTGGGTTGGTGACTTTGAACTTGCTACAGCTCCCACACCCGCAGCGAGCAGAGTTGCCAAGCAAGTGTGCCGGCTTCCAGAAGCCTGAGATGCCCATTGGTGCTTGGGAACCACCCCAGTTTCCCCATCGTCTGTGCTGCTGCAGATTGGTTGGGGCAGCCCGGGGAGGCTGGCTCCGACACACGACTGAGTGTGCCTACACTGGTCCCACAGGTTTTCAGCTGTGGAGTTTGGGATCTGAGCTTGGAGCCCATTTGTTTCTGGCAGTTCCGCTCATATTTTCCACTTGAAGACATCGCCTCCCTTCCTTCCAAGCTGGGAGACCAGAAGTCAACAACAGGAGGGTGGAGAGGCCGGGTCTCACAATCCGCTTGGCTGGGGAGTCCACTGAGGTTCTTGCATCCTGAAGCAAACCATGGAGAGCTGGTGGGGACTTCCCTGTCTTGCGTTCCTGTGTTTTCTAATGCACGCCCGAGGTAAGAGGCATTTTGCTTTGAGGGAGATCTGCGGGGTGACTTATGCCCTGTTTGCTCCCAATAGGTCAAAGAGACTTTGATTTGGCAGATGCCCTTGATGACCCTGGTAAGTGCCGATATTTCAAGGGGAGCCTTCCCATATTGCATTTATTTTCTCTCTTTGTTCACAGAACCCACCAAGAAGCCAAACTCAGGTGAGTGTCTCTTCAGCTGGGAAAAACTGAGGTTTCTAACAGTGCAATGTTGTTTCCTCCACAGATATCTACCCAAAGCCAAAACCACCTTACTACCCACAGCCCGAGAATCCCGACAGCGGTGGAAGTAAGAATCCGCAGGCCTGAAACTCTTTCTCATTTTCTGAAATCATACTGTTGTTTTCCAACAGATATCTACCCAAGGCCAAAGCCACGCCCTCAACCCCAGCCTGGCAATTCCGGCAACAGTGGAGGTAATGAGTATTTATTTATTTATTTTTATTTTATTTCATGAGCAATGCCGCGTGCTCTGCCCCACAGGTTACTTCAATGATGTGGACCGTGATGACGGACGCTACCCGCCCAGGCCCAGGCCACGGCCGCCTGCAGGTAGGTGCCGAGCCTCCCCAGATGCGACACATCATCCCTCAACTCTACCTTCTCTGTCTAACAGGAGGTGGCGGCGGTGGCTACTCCAGTTATGGCAACTCCGACAACACGCACGGTACCCCTACATCTGGGCATGCGATGGTGGGTTAGCATTTCATGGTCTCTTTTCTATCCTGCAGGAAGAGGGGGCTATAGACTCAACTCTCGTTATGGAAATACTTATGGTAAAGGAATTATGTCTTACAGAATATGTGAGGAATAAACACGAACATCCTTTTCCGCTTACAGGTGGAGATCACCATTCAACGTATGGCAATCCAGAAGGTAACTGATTGACTCACCCGGTCCCAACCTTTCGGATGAGCTTGCTTTTTCTCCACTCCTGCAGGCAATATGGTAGCAAAAATCGTGTCTCCCATCGTATCCGTGGTGGTGGTGACACTGCTGGGAGCAGCAGCCAGTTATTTCAAACTAAACAATAGGAGAAATTGTTTCAGGACCCATGGTAAGTTTGGCTCTAAACATTGTTTTGCTTGTACAATGACATTTGTTTCTAATCTTCCTTTCAGAACCAGAAAATGTCTGAAGATGTTAAGATCCCCTGATTACTTTGAGAAAAACAACTAAAACAAGAACCGTGTTTATCACTGTTGTGGAGATTTCCTTTTATTCTTGACACAATTTGATGACCTAAAGTGTGTTTTCTTCTGTGTAAAGTACATGAGCTGCCTCACTAAGCATTCCCAACTCATTGAATGTGATGTGGTTATAAAGATAAGTTAGGCAGCTAGACCCTGCGTTCTAAAAAAGGATTGCTTGCAATGTTGGTTTGGCTATTCATTTGCACAAAGAGACTGTGGCTCTCTGTTGTGAGATCTTCAGCTACCTCATGGTGCAATAACACACACACGCTTAACCATGTTGATGGCACAAAGCGGTGAGCAGTAGGGAGGTAGAATATCTTGGTGGGGAGGGGATGTTATCAGCTTCTGGGAGATGAAGAATATTGTTGAGGTTCCAAAGATGCTGGACCTGTGCTAAATTCTTCAGTGATATGAAAAAATCATTGAGCATTCATTATTGCGAATGAAGTGGGGATGCATTATTTCTGACACCCACAAGCAGGGTTTGATCATCCTTTCAGCTTTGAGATATCTGCACATAAAATTATTATTACCTGAAGAAAATAAGGCTGCATTTTGAAATGTTAAGTGCAAAATGACTGATGTTAAAACCATCTGGGGGAAATCTTGGGATGCTTTTTCCTAGGAAATCATATGGTTGTGATATGTTTTGGCGCATAGGAGACAGAAATAGTGATTATCAGGCGTTGAGCCTTTTTGTAGTATTTTTAGTCTTTGATACTCTGTAAGTGCTAGTTCCTAAGGCACCAACATTGCATTCCTTGGTTTATACTTTTTCTATTCATCAGGGTAGGAAGTCTTAAATCCTTAGGCATCCAAGAAGTATACTAGCTTTTTGCTTCTCTTTTAGAAATACTTGTGGGGAGAGAAAAAAGGATGGTTTGGGCATATTGGTATAGTTTGAGTAAACTAAGGTTAATGTTCATATAACATTTAGACTTTGCCATAAATATCAGAACCAAAGATCAAGACATTCATGTACAGTCTGGAATGTATATATGGGGCCCATAAAAATTCCCAGTATGCATGTTTTATGCTCACCATTATGAATTGGGGTCTTCAAAGAGAGAAGGTTGAAAGTGGAAAGCACTTGAAAGGGCTCCCCGGTTTGTAAAATATCTTTAATCATTCACATTAGGTACCTCGGAGTTGCGGGTCTCAAATGTGGATTCATGCATCATTTGTGCAGTTTGAAGATAGTCCATATTTCCTATTTCAGTATTAGGTCCTGCAACACTTTTCAATTCTTGTAGAAGGTTTTTTTCAGGAGTGGTGATGTCTGATGCTCAATTACTATTTTCCCTATAAGAGTTTCAGCATGAGCTTAATTAAATTCTTGTGAAAAAACCTGTGTTTTTAGTTACACACACACACACACACACACCTACTTAAATGGAATCTAAACATTTTTAGCCTTTAATCCATTCCATTTTCTAAAACTGTCATAAACTATTTTTAATCATTTTAAATAAATGTAAAAGAAAAATAACTGGATTTGATTATTGAATAGTTTTTTTCTATATTTCACAAATAAATTGTATGAAATGACTGTAGAAGTGGCCCCAAAATTATGAACCTTCGTAGCTGTGAATATGATGCCATAAATCTCTTTTAAAGCTCAAGATAGACTATGAACATATGAAATACATAGTTACCTAATCATGAGACTAAATTCACCTGGGTGACAAGGCTAACGTTCAAGCTACTTAAGATGAAAATATTTGAATCATGATTGCTTGGGGGAACCTCTCTTTGAGGGGTCATGAGGACCACCTGCTGGGCATTCTGTTTTCATGCTGAGAAGGTGAGAATTGAACAGATGAGAAAAGCCTTGATAAAACGTCATCTCCATGTAATTTAGAGAAGGATAACCTTGACTGTACAGCTGACCCTTGAACAACACAGGGCTGAACTGCACATGTCCACCTGTATGTGAGTTTGCTTCTGGCTCTGCCATTACTGAGACAGCAGGACCAACCCTCCATCTACTCAATGGGAAGATGATAAGGATGAAGACCTTTATGGTGATCCGCTTCCACTTAATAAATAGTAAATTCATTAATTTTATCTTCCTTATGATTTTCTTCATAACAT